CAACAGCAATATTTTATAATGTTAAAGGAACGCGGGCTCTAGAGTCAGTCTACTTGGGTTTGTATCCTAGATTCACTAAATACCGTTGACATTGGGCAAATCGTTTAACATCCTACAGCCTCAATTTCTTAATCTGTAAAATGAGAATAATAGTACCACCTGTCTCCTAGAATTATTGTGAGAATTGTATGACACAATCTATTTAAAATGTTTAGCACCCTGAAGTCTTTCTATGCTGGACTCTCTTGAGACCTAGTATATGCCTTCTGCCAGGTTTGCAAGGAAGGGAAGAGCCGCTAGGTACTTTCTACTTCTAGGCTTGATGATTGCTATTACAGGAGCCAAACAATTTCATTGTCACTTTTCAGAACCTAGAGCTGCTGACTTACTCCCTCAACAGAAGGGTGCTGCTTTAATGCCAATCATTGTTCCTTTTCTTCAAAGTACTTAGTTCATAATTGCACATTTATAAGCCTATTAGATTACTGTACCTCTCCCCCGGAACAGTGCCTGCCACATAATGGGCATCCAATAACCATTTGTTGAATGGACCAACTGGCCATGTGATAGATGAACTGGAACAATTGGCTCCCTCCAGGTCTTCATTGAATTAGCAGTTTGCTGCGAAAGGTGTTCCCAGTGACCTTGAGGTGGAACAGGAATGGAACGTGGAGGTGGAGGACCCCTTCATTCGACCCTAGTCCTGGCTTCCCTCGGGGACGGGGAGGCCAGAGGATCTGGGAAAAACACTGCTCCCTTCACTGAACGCCACTACGTAGCAGAGTCCACCAAAAGAGATAAAGTGACGAAACGTTGAAAGCTGCGGGGCGGGAGGAAGTCGGGGTGAGTGGACCACCCTTTAGGCGGAGTCCTTCCTTAAGCTCCCGCCCGCGGCTCCGAACTGAGTCCTCTCAGCCGCCCGAGGGCGCTGCGCTGAGCCTTACACTCTATGATTGCTCCTACCGACTCCCATGAGGAAGTGCGATCGGGAACCTCCTATATACTTCCGTTTGCCTCGCGGTTTCTTTCTTTCCGCGCCGATAGCGCTCACGCAAGCATGGTAGGACTTGCTGGTGGGGGCCGAGTAACATCACATTGCACGTTCTGAACTGTTTCTTTACTAGGTTAACGTCCCTAAAACCCGCCGGACTTTCTGTAAGAAGTGTGGCAAGCACCAACCCCATAAAGTGACACAGTACAAGAAGGGCAAGGATTCTCTGTACGCCCAGGGTAAGATGGATTCCGCATAATTTGGTGTTAATATTTTATAACAAATACCAATTCGTTTTCCCAGGAAAGCGGCGTTATGACAGGAAGCAGAGTGGCTATGGTGGGCAAACTAAGCCGATTTTCCGGAAAAAGGTGAGTGGTAGTTACTATTTGACGTTTCCCAGTTTATTAAGGCTTTAATTTAATTTTTTTTCAGGCTAAAACTACAAAGAAGATTGTGCTAAGGCTTGAGTGCGTTGAGCCCAACTGCAGATCTAAGAGAATGCTGGCTATTAAAAGATGCAAGCATTTTGAACTGGGAGGAGATAAGAAGAGAAAGGTATATAATTATGGGTGGAAGGTGCAATCTTTATACAAAACAACTTTTTTCTGTTCTGTTACAGGGCCAAGTGATCCAGTTCTAAGTGTCATCTTTTATTATGAAGACAATAAAATCTTGAGTTTATGTTCACTTCATTTGTTTGCTGTTCATCTTTTGGGAGGGAATAAGCTAGAGCCATCAATACAATTCCGCTTGTGGGGAAATTTATGCCTCTTACTGGTACTACTTGTTTTGCATTGAAGCTGACTGGTTGAGTTCACATCATATGTTGCAATTTTCTAATTTGGCACTTCAATCACTAGGGGCCTTATGAGGCAGTTTGTCATTATGCAATGGTTATTGGTTATCATGTGAGTAGACACATTTCAGGCTAATAGGGAGAAGTCAGTAACACATTCATAGTGAATATGAGATGTCTTTGCTAAGAGTTAAGTGTCAGATCTTTGTTATAACAGTTAATTTAATAAAGAATTTTGGCATTGTTCTTCAGACACAGTACACTGTAACATATATAACATTGT